CTGGAAGCAAGATGGAGTCAGCCACGCTAAACTTCTGTCACTGTCCTAATCTTTGCAAAGGCAGTTTGGCCAGGAGGCTGTGGGGAGACCTTGTGGGTTTTGCCAGGACCTGGGAGATTCTCGATCTATGTTTGGCTGTCCTTCTAAGCCAGAAGCTCCCTGGGGTTGGGGCCTGCCTGGGGTGAGTCCCTCCCTCCCTGCCATGCCCAGTCTAGCCAAGGTCTAGTTCAGGGATCAGGGCACCACGTGGGGGAAGGACTGTGTTCCTTGTGCTGAATTAGGATTTATGGCTTTGGGGCCGGATGGGAGGCGTGCGCACTGATTCAGTAGGAGCGCTGCTGTGGTGTGTGTGTGGTTGGTGGGAGCGGGGCGGGCGGGGGGCGGGGGGGCTGGTTGGGGGGACAGGGGTAAAAGCCTATCAGAGGGAGGTCCCATCAGACAAGATGGGACCAAGAGTCCAGTTGGCTCTGCTGCGACTTTCGGCCTGTCACTGCCTTCCTGCACATCTCAGGGGTGGGAGGGGGACAAAGGCTGTAAGAGTAAGAGGTACCTGGCCCAAGCCTTAGGACTAGAACCCGGGCCAGGCGGGAGTGACCAGCCGGGACACTCAGGGCCTCCGCGCGTTCCAGCTGGGTGACCTTGACCCTCCAACTTCAGCCCCCTGCGCCCGGCTGCTCTCCCAGTGGTGGTGGGGAGCGGTGGGGGTAGACGGGGGCGCGCCCAGGCTTTTCTAATCCGGCGCTGGTGGGGGAGAACCGAGGGCGCCACCGCCCCTCCCCGCAGGTCCGGGGCCGAGGGGTGCGGCGCGCTCTCCCCACCGCGGTGCCCAGGTCCCCGGGACGCAGGGGCGCTGGGTAGCAAGGGGGGTGCGCAGGGGCGCGGGGCGCGGGGCGGGCTAATCCCGTATGTAAATGGCAGCCAATGGAGGGTGGTGTTGCGCGGGGCTGGGATTAGGGCCGGGGCGAATGGCTGGCAATCTTACTGGGATTACAGAACAAAGAGCCTCCCCGCGCTCCCGCTCTCCGCTCCTCTCCCCGCGCCGCCCCGCCCTCCGCCGCAGCCCGCGCCGGGGGTGGGGGCCGCCGAGCGCCAGCCCCCCGGCCGGCCGATTCCCCCCCCGCGCCCCCTCCCCGCGCCTCCCTCCCCGCCCTCGCCGCGCCGCCGTCCTCGCCTCCCTCTGCCTCTCCTTCCCCCATTCTCCCGGATTAATTAAGGAGGCAGCGGCAGGAGGCTGAGTCCTGGCCGCGGGCCGGGGCCGGGGCGCCGCTGGCAGGAGCGCTTGGGGATCCTCCAAGGTAGGAGAAACTTTTGCGGGGGGCGGGCACCGGCCCACCACCACTGCCTCCTCCCTCCCCACAGGCGACCATGGCCTTGCTGGGTAAGCGCTGTGACGTCCCCACCAACGGCTGCGGACCCGACCGCTGGAACTCCGCGTTCACCCGCAAAGACGAGATCATCACCAGCCTCGTGTCTGCCTTAGACTCCATGGTGAGTGTCCCCACCCACCCAAGAGGAGGGGACCTTCCGCTCACACAGCCTGCCCTTCCCACAGTGCTCAGCGCTGTCCAAACTGAACGCCGAGGTGGCCTGTGTCGCCGTGCACGATGAGAGCGCCTTTGTGGTGGGCACAGAGAAGGGGAGAATGTTCCTGAATGCCCGGAAGGAGCTACAGTCAGACTTCCTCAGGTTCTGCCGTGAGTACCCCAGGGCTCCGGAGGGCCGGGCCTTCATTCACTTGTGTATCACATTGTGTGCCAGTCTCCGCAGCTCAGCACAGGGCAGCGACATCCCAGCTCGAAGGCCGGGTGGTGAGACGGGTGCTCACTGTGGCCTCGCGTGCTCTGTGTCCCACAGGAGGGCCCCCGTGGAAGGATCCGGAGGCAGAGCACCCCAAGAAGGTGCAGCGGGGCGAGGGTGGAGGCCGTAGCCTCCCTCGGTCCTCCCTGGAACATGGCTCAGATGTGTACCTTCTGCGGAAGATGGTAGAGGAGGTGTTTGATGTTCTTTATAGTAAGATCCTTCCTCATTCCATTTGGGGGCCCACCAGGCCCCTCTCCTGGACTCTCCCCTACAGGCGAGGCCCTGGGAAGGGCCAGTGTGGTGCCACTGCCCTATGAGAGGCTGCTCAGGGAGCCAGGGCTGCTGGCCGTGCAGGGGCTGCCCGAAGGCCTGGCCTTCCGAAGGCCAGCCGAGTATGACCCCAAGGCCCTCATGGCCATCCTGGAACACAGCCACCGCATCCGCTTCAAGCTCAAGAGGTGAGTGAGGTAGCCGGCCCGGGGCTGGGCTGAAAGCTGTCCATGTGTCCTCTCCTTTACTCAGGCCACTTGAGGATGGCGGGCGGGACTCGAAGGCCCTGGTGGAGCTGAACGGTGTCTCCCTGATTCCCAAGGGGTCACGGGACTGTGGCCTGCATGGCCAGGCCCCCAAGGTGCCACCCCAGGACCTGCCCCCAACCGCCACCTCCTCCTCCATGGCCAGCTTCCTGTACAGCACGGCGCTCCCCAACCACGCCATCCGAGAGCTCAAGCAGGAAGCACCTTCCTGCCCCCTTGCCCCCAGCGACCTGGGCCTGAGTCGGCCCATGCCAGAGCCCAAGGCCACCGGTGCCCAAGACTTCTCCGACTGTTGTGGTAACATTGCTGCTGGGATCTCCAAGTCTAGGCTGGAACCTTCTTCCTTCTCTCCCTTGTCCAGGACAGAAGCCCACTGGGCCTGGTGGGCCTCTCATCCAGAACGTCCATGCCTCCAAGCGCATTCTCTTCTCCATCGTCCATGACAAGTCAGGTAGGACAGCGCCCACGAAGCACCCCGGCCTGCCTGCTCACTTGTGCCTCCTGTGTTTTGATAGAGAAGTGGGACGCCTTCATAAAGGAAACCGAGGACATCAACACGCTCCGGGAGTGTGTGCAGATCCTGTTTAACAGCAGATATGGTGAGTGGGCGGCGCGGCCCGCCGTGTGGCCCCACTCAGCCTTGCTGTTTGGTTGTCTTTCCAGCGGAAGCCCTGGGCCTGGACCACATGGTCCCCGTGCCCTACCGGAAGATTGCCTGTGACCCGGAGGCTGTGGAGATCGTGGGCATCCCGGACAAGATCCCCTTCAAGCGCCCCTGCACTTATGGAGTCCCCAAGCTGAAGCGGATCCTGGAGGAGCGCCATAGTATCCACTTCATCATTAAGAGGTGCGGGTGGGGCTGGGCGCAGTGGCTCATGCTGTTCTCATGCCTGTCTCTCTTCTCTCCCCAGGATGTTTGATGAGCGAATTTTCACAGGTATGTGGGGACCATCTAGTCCATTCTGAAGTCTTCACCCTGACCTCCCTGACTCTCCCCACAGGGAACAAGTTTACCAAAGACACCACGAAGCTGGAGCCAGCCAGCCCGCCAGAGGACACCTCTGCAGAGGTCTCTAGGGCCACCGTCCTTGACCTTGCTGGGAATGCTCGGTGAGGCCCCGCCCCTGGCCCCGGAGGCCCGCTGACAGGTGTCATTTCCTGCTTCCCTTCACAGGTCAGACAAGGGCAGCATGTCTGAAGACTGTGGGCCAGGTGAGAAGGAACAGGGCCCGCTGTGTGTGTGGACTTGACAGGATTCTTCCTTTCCTCCTTGCAGGAACCTCCGGGGAGCTGGGCGGGCTGAGGCCGATCAAAATTGAGCCAGAGGATCTGGACATCATTCAGGTCACCGTCCCAGGTAAGGGACGGGCATCTGACCACCCCCTGCAGGATACCCGTGTCATTCGGAGTTTTGTCTTCAGACCCCTCGCCAACCTCTGAGGAAATGACAGACTCGATGCCTGGGCACCTGCCATCGGAGGATTCTGGTTATGGGATGGAGATGCTGACAGGTAAGAAATGGACCTGGGCTGGTGGTGCTTGGGTGGCTTCCCGGCATCCTCTGTTCTCTTTTAGACAAAGGTCTGAGTGAGGACGCGCGGCCCGAGGAGAGGCCCGTGGAGGGTGAGGCCCTGTCTACCCCTGACATTTTACACCCAGCCTCAACAGACTGCCTTTTGCCTTCCAGACAGCCACGGTGACGTGATCCGGCCCCTGCGGAAGCAGGTGGAGCTGCTCTTCAACACACGATACGGTGAGCAAGAAGTGGGACAGGGTCTGGGGGCACGGGTGGCCCTACAGCAGCCATGTCTCTGCAGCCAAGGCCATTGGCATCTCGGAGCCCGTCAAGGTGCCGTACTCCAAGTTTCTGATGCACCCGGAGGAGCTGTTTGTGGTGGGACTGCCTGAAGGCATCTCCCTCCGCAGGCCCAACTGCTTCGGGATCGCCAAGCTCCGGAAGATTCTGGAGGCCAGCAACAGCATCCAGTTTGTCATCAAGAGGTAAGGCCCAACCAGGTCCATGGGAGACAGCAACCTCTGTGATAGCCTCGCTTGTGTTTTCCAGGCCCGAGCTGCTCACTGAGGGAGTCAAAGAGCCCATCATGGATAGTCAAGGTACCCAGCGCGGGGTCGGGAGCCATGGTGTGGTTTCCCCTAACGATGCCATCTTGGGTCCCAGGAACTGCCTCCTCACTTGGCTTCTCTCCCCCTGCCCTGCCCCCAGAGAGGGATTCCGGGGACCCTCTGGTGGACGAGAGCCTGAAGAGACAGGGCTTTCAAGGTAAGGTTGAGCTCACGGGGAGGTCTGTTGTCGCCCAAACCCATAATCGTTTTGCGCTTTGCAGAAAATTATGACGCGAGGCTCTCACGGATCGACATCGCCAACACACTAAGGGAGCAGGTCCAGGACCTTTTCAATAAGAAATACGGTAAGCAGTGCAGAACCCCCGGGGAGGGACACCTGACGGGCAGGACCCTGCCTCTCGCCCACAGGGGAAGCCTTGGGCATCAAGTACCCGGTCCAGGTCCCCTACAAGCGGATCAAGAGTAACCCCGGCTCCGTGATCATCGAGGGGCTGCCCCCAGGAATCCCGTTCCGAAAGCCCTGTACCTTCGGCTCCCAGAACCTGGAGAGGATTCTTGCTGTGGCTGACAAGATCAAGTTCACAGTCACCAGGTACTCAGTGGGAAGGGTGAGGGTGAAGAGGCCCATGACACCCCTGCCTCTGTTTCTCTTCTAGGCCTTTCCAAGGACTCATCCCAAAGCCTGGTAAGAGGCACTGGCTGTGGAGGGGGCACTGGAACTCTCATGCCCCCTTGTCTTCCTCTTGTAGATGAAGATGACGCCAACAGACTCGGGGAGAAGGTGATCCTGCGGGAGCAGGTGAAGGAACTCTTCAACGAGAAATACGGTCAGTGCCTGTGGTCAGGGTCAGCACACCAACTTTCCTCACTGTGACTTCCTGTGCCCTCTAGGTGAGGCCCTGGGCCTGAACCGGCCGGTGCTGGTCCCTTATAAACTAATCCGGGACAGCCCAGACGCCGTGGAGGTCACGGGTCTGCCTGATGACATCCCCTTCCGGAACCCCAACACGTACGACATCCACCGGCTGGAGAAGATCCTGAAGGCCCGAGAGCATGTCCGCATGGTCATCATTAACCAGCTCCAGTGAGTGCCCGGCCTCTGGAACGGGGAACAGATCTAACTGCCACCTCATTTCTTTCTTTTTCAGACCCTTTGCAGAAATCTGCAATGATGCCAAGGTGCCAGGTGAGTCAGAGGTGAAGAAGCCACCCTTCTGCCCAGTGTCAACAGCCTTTTCCCCTCCTTCCAGCCAAAGACAGCAGCATTCCCAAGCGCAAGAGAAAGCGGGTCTCGGAAGGAAATTCCGTCTCCTCTTCCTCCTCGTCTTCCTCTTCCTCGTCCTCTAACCCGGATTCAGTGGCATCGGCCAACCAGATCTCACTCGTGGTAAAGTTGCACCGATTTGGACTCCGGCACTCATCTCTGTGGCCCTCACCCCTCTGTCTGGCAGGGCCGTCTACTCTGGGATGTGGGCCCAGGGGACGGGGAGGCACTGGGCTTTGAGTGGGGACCTTCCGGCCTCGGGGGTTATAGATGCATCCACCTGTCTCACCCAAGAGGTAGCCCATCCTTCTCGTGGGGTACTCACAGGCACTCAGGCAGGAATTCACATCCTCGCTGGGCAGATGGGCCGGCTGAGGTCCACCTGCCCACACCCTTCAGCCGCACCAGAGCTGGAGACATGAAAAGACATGGCTGGCGGGTGCAGTGGCTCACGCCTGTAATCCCAGCACTTTGGCAGGTCAAGTCGGGTGGATCACCTGAGGTCAGGAGTTTGAGACCAGGCTGACCAACACGGGGAAACCCCATCTCTACTAAAAATACAAAATTAGCCGGGCAAAGTGGGGCATAGTGGCTCATGCCTGTAATCCCAGCTACTTGGAAGGCTGAGATAGGAGAATCGCTTGAACCTGGGAGGCAGAGGTTGCAATGAGCCGAGGTCGCGCCATTGCACTGCAGCCTGGGCAACAAGAGTGAAACACTGTCTCAGAAAAAAAAATTAGCCAGGCATGGTGGCACGTGCCTGTGGTCGCAGCTACTTGGGAGGCTGGGGCAGGAGGATCATTTGAGCCCAAGGGGATTGAGGCTGCAGTGAGCCAAGATCGTCCCATTGCACTCCAGCCTGGGCAAGAGAACGAGACTCCATCTCAAAAATAAATAAATAGGCTGGGTGTGGTGGCTCACGCCTGTAATCCTAGCACTTTGGGAGGCCGAGGCAGGCGGATCACTTGAGGCTCAGGAGTTCAAGACCAGCCTGGCCAACATGGCAAAACCCCGTCTCTACTAAAAATAGAAAAATTAGCCGGGCATGGTGGCGGGCGCCTATAATCCCAGCTACTCGGGAGGCTGAGGCAGGAGACTCGCTTGAACCCGCGGGGCCAAGGTTGCAGTGAGCCGAGATTGCATCACTGCACTCCAGCCTGGGCAGAAGAGTGAAACTCCATCTCAAAAAAATAAAAAATATAAATAAATAGCCTCTGAGAAAGCTCTTCCAAAAGCAGAACTAAGCATTTTGGGTTTGTTCCGCATCAC